CCTGTAGTCCCAGCTAGTTGGGAGGCTGAGGCAGGAGAATCGCTTGAACCGGGGAGGCAGAAGTTGCAGTGAGCCGAGATTGAGCCACTGCACTCCATCCTGGGGGACAGAGTGAGACTCCCTCTCAACAAATAAATAAACAAATAAAAGCAGTGTGTTAGGGTGCGAGAACCCGGGTCGGGGACGCGGGTGAGCCGCGCGGTAATCGCCCTGTCCTGCCACCAGCTGGAGGACAGGGGCTCCTCAGAGCCTCAGGCCCAGAGAACGGGCCCCACGACCGGGAAGCGAATACTCCACAGGGCACAGTCTCCCAATGCAAAATGGGCACCTGGACCCAATCATTTCTGAACTTCTAGTTTTTTCTCCCTATGGCTATGAAAAGGGTCATTTTTTTTCATAGGACTTTAAAAGAAGGCTTAAGAAAAGCACGCAGGCCTGGCCGGGTAGCTCACGCCAGTAATCCCAGTGCTTTGGGACGTCAAGGCAGGCGGGTCGCTTGAGAGTAGAGTTTCGAGACCTGGGCAAGATGGTGAGACTCCGTCTTTATGAAATATTTTAAGAAAATCACGTACACCTGTGGTCCCCGCTACAAGGGAGGCTGAGGCGGAAGGATTGCTTGAGCCCAAGAGGTTGAGGCTACAGTAAGCCGTGATCCAGCCACTGCACTCCATCCCCGGCAACACAACGAGACCATGCGTCAGGAAAAAAAAAAAAAAACCAAGAAAATAAAAAAGAAACCACCTAAAGGCGTCCTCCGCGCGCCCGCCCCTCCGCCATCTTTGCGTCCGCCCCGTCCTGCGCCGCCACTTCCTTCCCAGCCAGAAGTTTCGCGCCAAATTGTTCCGCACACAAAATGGAGCCCGGAAGGAGGCGAGGTCATGCACTTTGCAGCCAATCATCTTCGGCAGACAGTCCGGGCGGCGGGGCTGGAGGGCTCAGAACGGTCCAATCGCTGGCCGCGAGGCTCCGGCGAACCAATGGGAGCGCAGCGGCTGCGGCGTCCGAACACCGCCTCTTGTTTTTCCCGCGAAACTCGGCGGCTGAGCGTGGAGGTTCTTGTCTCCCCTGGTTTGTGAAGTGCGGAAAACCAGAGGTGAGGCTAGTGGGAGTGGGACTGGGACTGGGCAGCCTGTTCTGGCCGTTTGTTCCCACCCCAGGCGCAGTCATGTCGGGATTCGACGATCCTGGCATTTTCTACAGCGACAGCTTCGGGGGCGACGCCCAGGCCGACGAGGGGCAGGCCCGCAAATCGCAGCTGCAGAGGCGCTTCAAGGAGTTCCTGCGGCAGTACCGAGTGGGCACCGACCGCACGGGCTTCACCTTCAAATACAGGTGCGGCTCCTGCGGGGCCGGGGGCTCGAGTTTCCTGCCCCACCCTGCTATGTGCCCACTCCAGGGATGAACTCAAGCGGCATTACAACCTGGGGGAGTACTGGATTGAGGTGGAGATGGAGGATCTGGCCAGCTTTGATGAGGACCTGGCCGACTACTTGTACAAGCAGCCAGCCGAGCACCTGCAGCTGGTGAGTGGGACCCCATCCCTGAGCTTCCCAGGTACTAATAGCCTGTGCCCTTCCCTTTCTCCAGCTGGAGGAAGCTGCCAAGGAGGTAGCTGATGAGGTGACCCGGCCCCGGCCTTCTGGGGAGGAGGTGCTCCAGGACATCCAGGTCATGCTCAAGTCGGACGCCAGCCCTTCCAGCATTCGTAGCCTGAAGGTGGGTCGGAGGGCAGTGGCTGCTGCATGGTGAACCAACAAGCTTCCCGATGGCTCTATTACAGTCGGACATGATGTCACACCTGGTGAAGATCCCTGGCATCATCATCGCGGCCTCTGCGGTCCGTGCCAAGGCCACCCGCATCTCTATCCAGTGCCGCAGCTGCCGCAACACCCTCACCAACATTGCCATGCGCCCTGGCCTCGAGGGCTATGCCCTGCCCAGGAAGTGCAACACGTGAGTCTGTGGCCCAGAGGGACTGTGGGAGGCTTTGGTGACTCTTTTCCCTTACCTTGTACAGAGATCAGGCTGGGCGCCCCAAATGCCCATTGGACCCGTACTTCATCATGCCCGACAAATGCAAATGCGTGGACTTCCAGACCCTGAAGCTGCAGGAGCTGCCTGATGCAGTCCCCCACGGGGAGATGCCCAGACACATGCAGCTCTACTGCGACAGGTGAGGCAGACGGGCTGGGAGGTGGGCATCTACTTTTCTCCTTTCTCCTCTACCCTCCTCTCAGGTACCTGTGTGACAAGGTCGTCCCTGGGAACAGGGTTACCATCATGGGCATCTACTCCATCAAGAAGTTTGGCCTGACTACCAGCAGGGGCCGTGACAGGGTGGGCGTGGGCATCCGAAGCTCCTACATCCGTGTCCTGGGCATCCAGGTGGACACAGATGGCTCTGGTGAGTTGGCTTTGGGGTCCTGGCTTAGCCCTTACTCACTCATGCGCCTGCTTTGCCTACCAAGGCCGCAGCTTTGCTGGGGCCGTGAGCCCCCAGGAGGAGGAGGAGTTCCGTCGCCTGGCTGCCCTCCCAAATGTCTATGAGGTCATCTCCAAGAGCATCGCCCCCTCCATCTTTGGGGGCACAGACATGAAGAAGGCCATTGCCTGCCTGCTCTTTGGGGGCTCCCGAAAGAGGTAGGGGCTTGAGTTCCCTTGGGTTTGGGGAGCTCACCTTGTCCATCTACCCTTCGTCCCCCAGGCTCCCTGATGGACTTACTCGCCGAGGAGACATCAACCTGCTGATGCTAGGGGACCCTGGGACAGCCAAGTCCCAGCTTCTGAAGTTTGTGGAGAAGTGTTCTCCCATTGGGGTGAGTGGCCTGGGATACCTTTGCCACCTTGGTATTGGGCCCTGACACCACCCCACTGCCCCAGGTATACACGTCTGGGAAAGGCAGCAGCGCAGCTGGACTGACAGCCTCGGTGATGAGGGACCCTTCGTCCCGGAATTTCATCATGGAGGGCGGAGCCATGGTCCTGGCCGATGGTGGGGTCGTCTGTATTGACGAGTTTGACAAGGTGAGTCTGATGAGGTGGGTAGTAGCCAAAAGGGTCTGATGATATTTCTCTCTTCCCCACTTAGATGCGAGAAGATGACCGTGTGGCAATCCACGAAGCCATGGAGCAGCAGACCATCTCTATCGCCAAGGTGAGTGGCCCTCCATGGAGAGCCCAGCCTGCCCTCCCCCTTTTCGTCGTCTGTCGCCTGTTAGGCTGGGATCACCACCACCCTGAACTCCCGCTGCTCCGTCCTGGCTGCTGCCAACTCAGTGTTCGGCCGCTGGGATGAGACGAAGGGGGAGGACAACATTGACTTCATGCCCACCATCTTGTCGCGCTTCGACATGATCTTCATCGTCAAGGATGAGCACAATGAGGAGAGGGATGTGGTACGTCCAGGGGCAGGGCTGGTGGCCATGGGTGGGATGACCCATTATCCCCTCTGCTCTCCAGATGCTGGCCAAGCATGTCATCACTCTGCACGTGAGCGCACTGACACAGACACAGGCTGTGGAGGGCGAGATTGACCTGGCCAAGCTGAAGAAGTTTATTGCCTACTGCCGAGTGTGAGTCCTGGACGCAGGCCCACGGGGGTGAGCCTCACACCAGCCTCTCCCCACTGTCCTGCAGGAAGTGTGGCCCCCGGCTGTCAGCAGAGGCTGCAGAGAAACTGAAGAACCGCTACATCATCATGCGGAGCGGGGCCCGTCAGCACGAGAGGGACAGTGACCGCCGCTCCAGCATCCCCATCACTGTGCGGTGAGCAGGCGGGCAGGGCTGGGCCATGGCAGAGGCTACCCTGAGCACGCTGTTGCCCCCACAGGCAGCTGGAGGCCATTGTGCGCATCGCGGAAGCCCTCAGCAAGATGAAGCTGCAGCCCTTCGCCACAGAGGCAGATGTGGAGGAGGCCCTGCGGCTCTTCCAAGTGTCCACGTTGGATGCTGCCTTGTCCGGTACCCTGTCAGGTGAGCAGATGCAGGGGCCATGGTCTCAATTGTCCCCGGCTGCCTCACTTCTCCATGCCCACAGGGGTGGAGGGCTTCACCAGCCAGGAGGACCAGGAGATGCTGAGCCGCATCGAGAAGCAGCTCAAGCGCCGCTTTGCCATTGGCTCCCAGGTGTCTGAGCACAGCATCATCAAGGACTTCACCAAGCAGGTGAGCCTGCCTTGGAGTGGGGGTGTGAGCCGACGTGCCGTTAGCCAGCCATGTGCTCCCACAGAAATACCCGGAGCACGCCATCCACAAGGTGCTGCAGCTCATGCTGCGGCGCGGCGAGATCCAGCATCGCATGCAGCGCAAGGTTCTCTACCGCCTCAAGTGAGTCGCGCCGCCTCACTGGACTCATGGACTCGCCCACGCCTCGCCCCTCCTGCCGCTGCCTGCCATTGACAATGTTGCTGGGACCTCTGCCTCCCCACTGCAGCCCTCGAACTTCCCAGGCACCCTCCTTTCTGCCCCAGAGGAAGGAGCTGTAGTGTCCTGCTGCCTCTGGGCGCCCGCCTCTAGCGCGGTTCTGGGAAGTGTGCTTTTGGCATCCGTTAATAATAAAGCCACGGTGTGTTCAGGTATCTGTGGGTTTGTGCACTCGGTGACCTGTCACCTCCATCGTGCCCTCATGGCAGGGTAAGTGTGAGGGAACAGGGTCTGGAGGCAGACTGGCCAGGGTTTCTGACTTGGATCTGCCACTCAGACTTCTGGGTAAGTCACGTGACTTGAGTGCTCCGGTTTCTTCATCTGTTTAGCGGGGCTCATAAAGCCACTCCCTTGATGCTGGGAATCCAGTGAGACCAGGGAGTGGGGAAGCGCTTCTCAAAGTGTGTGATTTTGATCCGCCTCACCTGTTCCCCAGTAACTTATTGGGGGGCTGCGAGCCGTGGTGCGGCGGTCAGACTGCCTGGATTCATGGACCCTCTCCATGCCTTAGTTTCCTTATCTGTAAGCAGGCTGATACTAGAACCTGCTTCACAGGGTTGTGCTTAGGGTCAGTGAGCAGCTGTTAGTGAGGGGAATGTAGTGGCCACCAGGCAGGAACTAGGACTCCAGCCAGTTCTTTCCTGGTGGGCCACGTGTAACTGTGTGGCCTTGGGCGAGACATTTCACTTTTCTGTGCCTGAGTTTATCAGTAAACTGGAGATGGGGGGATTCCTCACCCTGAGTTGTGAGGATTGAATGACAGAAGGCACTAGTGACAGTGATGCTGGAGGAAGGAGTGTTGCCAAGTGCCTCGGTCACTTTGCCTAATTTCAGAAAGTCACTCTGAGTTGGTATGTTTTGTGTTTTTAAAAAAGCTAGGATTCATAAAATTAAATAGAAATCAGTGAAATAAAATATTTGATATTTAAAATACATTTAGAAATACAAAGTGTCAAGCAAAACGTGAATTTGGAAATCTATGGAACATTAGATAAGGTATTTAAAAGTAATTGCCATGTAAAAATGACACGAACTTGAAGTAAGATTATTTGATTTTTCTAAAAATACAAGAAAGCTTGGTGCATCCGCCTGGTCATTGTTGAATCACAAATGTAT